TTGGAGAGAGAGGGACTGTGATGAGGGGGGTTGAGATGGTACCCAGAGCCTGATGGCCCTCACCAGCTTCAGGAGAAACCTGCTCCCCTCCAGGGCTCCTTCCTAGGGTCCGGCTTGCACTGCATTCTGGGAGAATCCTGTAGCCCCATCTTCCCTTTACCCATTGGCCGTTTAATGGTATCCCATTCTCACATTTAGCCTTTTGAATGAATCAACCACCATATTAAAAAATTAATAGATTTAATTTTTTTTTCAGCAGTTTTAGGTTTATGGAGAAATTGAGCAGAAAGTTTAGGGAGTTCTCCTGTACACCCTCACCCCATTTCCCCTGTTTCCTCATTATTAACATCTTACATTGGTGTGGTACATTCGTTACCATTGATGGGGCAGTATTATTATTAACTGGAGCCCATAGTTAAAACATATTGGGGTTCACTCTTCATGTTGTATATTTTATGAGTTTTGACAAATGGGGAATGACTCAGCTACCATGTCTTTGTTTTAGTAGATCGTTAGTTGCTTTTTGTCTTATTAGCTGACTCTTGTTTTGAGGAGAACTTTTTGTCACATCCTTTTGCACCCCGGCTTACTGTGGCGTGGGGCAGGGGTACTGGGGGCCAGCTGGTCTCTGGGGAGCAGCACTCACTGCATCCTGCCCCCGCCCCATTCTGCTCCTTTCTGGTCTCAGCAGCCTCCCTTGCTCCTTTCACCTGCCTACCCCAGCTCAGCTGCCTGCTGCTTAGATGCCACTGTGGGGCAAGGAAGCTGCCCCCAGTCGGTCCCCGAGGATTCTGCCCAGATAGGGATAAGAATCACCGCGAGTGTTTGCTGAGCACTTGGGAGGCATAGGCTCGGCGGGAAGGGAAGGCCTGCAGGCTGAGGTGGTCTGCTTTGAGTTTTGCAGCGTTGCCTGCGGTCTCCGTGGGTGAGGGAAAAGGCACAGGGAGGTGCAGAAGCGTTCCTGGCGCCACGGAGCCGGTCAGTGACAGAGCCGGGTCTCAACCCAGGCCACTGCCCTCGGCAGCCAAGCCCCTTCTTTATTTTGGAATGGCCACCTGGCCAACTGGCACACAGGGAGAACTCATGAAAGGAGGCGTGGCTCACTCCTGAAGGGAGAGGGACACAGGAGCAGCCTTGATGCGCAACGCCCCCTCCAGGCCCCGAGTCCCTGTCCTTGGAGGAAGCAGGACTCCCAGGTGGGAGAGGTGAAGCAGATGGCTTCCCCCACTGCAAGGAGGAATCCCGGTGCTCTTCTCCACCAGCCTTCCCTTTGGTCGCCCCCTGGCGTCCGCGTCATTGTGGGAACACTCGGGCGGGATGTATTTTAAAGGAGTGCCTGATGCGTGTGGGTGTGGTGGGGTTGGGGGTGGGGGTGGGGCTGGGGGTGGTTGCAGCGGGGCCTATGCAGGATCCCGGTTGGAGGGGGCTGCAGAGGCTACTGCTGGGCCTGGTGTCGCCATGGCAGCTGGAGAGCGGGCGACCGGTCGCTTGGCGTCCTGCTTGGGGTTGTTGCCCACATCACCGAGCGAACGTTCCTGTCCCGCCCACTCACTGCGAGGCTGGGCAGGGCCGCTTGCCAGTTAATTGTGGGGATTATTATTTTTTTTTTTTTGTAGACGGAGTCGCGCTCTGTCTCCCAGGCTGGAGTGCAGTGGCGCTATCTTGGCTCACTGCAAGCTCCGCCTCCAGGGTTCACGCCATTCTCCTGCCTCAGCCTCCGGAGTAGCTGGGACTACAGGCGCCCGCCACCACGCCCGGCTAATTTTTTGCGTTTTTTAGTAGAAACGAGGTTTCACCATGTTAGCAAAGATGGTCTCAATCTCCTGACCTCGTGATCCGCCCACCTAGGCCTCCCAAAATGTTGGGATTACAGGCGTGAGCCACTGCGCCCGGCCGGTTGTGGGGATTATCTGAGAGTTGCTGGAGTGTTCTGCACTTCCTTGCGAACCTTTTACCTGGGTGGGCAGGGGGAGAGGCCGAGTCAAGGGAAGGAGGCAGGATGCCACACACGCCCTGCAGGGAGAGTCATCTGCTGGGCACTGCGACACACAGAAAGCCAGGAGCCTGAGCCCCGCCCGCGGTTGTTGAACGGAGGGAGAATGAACAACCGCTGACTTCCTGGTTCCTGGGTGCCGCATCACTGCCCCTCTGCTCCGGGTCAAACCGGCTGTATGCTTAGCTTCAGGAACATGTGGCAGGTGGCAGCCCCCGGCCCCGTGGCAGGTAACGGTGGTTTTGCAGTGTGGCGTGCTGTGGCTTCATTTGTTTGTGTTCTTTTTCTTTACAGTCTCCTGAATATTTACGCGTTGCTGAATCTCCTGTGGACAAACCACCAATAGGCCAGGACTGTCCTGTGGACAGACGGGGTGAGCCTCTTCTTGTGTCTGGAGATTCTGAGAATTTTCTCTGTTTTCTTCTGCTTTATTCCAGAAAGATTTGATCACCAGGAGATTTTTCGGGACATTACCAAACCACTCATTTTAGGTAAGAAATACAAGGCAGCGTTGCATGGAATGGACTCTGTCCTTCCCAATGTTCCTCCCCACAGTGGCTGCCTCCGGGTGATGATGGCTGTGTGAACGACTGCCATGGCCCACCGGAAGCTTGAGAGCGTGGGGAGCGGCATGTTGGACCATAGGGTGAGACCAGGTCCTGTCCCTCACAGCCAGGAGCCCGAGAGCGAGGACATGGAGCTGCCCTTGGAGGGCTATGTGCCCGAGGGCCTGGAGCTGGCTGCCCTGCGGCCAGAGAGCCCCGCGCCAGAGGAACAGGAGTGCCACAACCACAGCCCCGATGGGGACTCCAGCTCTGACTACGTGAACAACACCTCTGAGGAGGAGGACTATGACGAGGGCCTCCCTGAGGAGGAGGAGGGCATCACCTACTACATCCGCTACTGCCCTGAGGACGACAGCTACCTAGAGGGCATGGACTGCAACGGGGAGGAGTACCTGGCCCACAGTGCACACCCTGTGGACACTGATGAGTGCCAGGAGGCGGTGGAGGAGTGGACGGACTCGGCGGGCCCGCACCCCCACGGCCACGAGGCTGAAGGCAGCCAGGACTACCCAGACGGCCAACTGCCCATTCCGGAGGATGAGCCCTCCGTCCTTGAGGCCCATGACCAGGAAGAAGATGGTCACTACTGTGCCAGCAAAGAGGGCTACCAGGACTACTACCCCGAGGAGGCCAACGGGAACACCGGCGCCTCCCCCTACCGCCTGAGGCGTGGGGATGGGGACCTGGAGGACCAGGAGGAGGACATTGACCAGATCGTGGCAGAGATCAAGATGAGTCTGAGCATGACCAGCATCACCAGCGCCAGTGAGGCCAGCCCCGAGCATGGGCCTGAGCCAGGGCCTGAGGACTCTGTAGAGGCCTGCCCACCCATCAAGGCCAGCTGCAGCCCCAGCAGGCACGAGGCGAGGCCCAAGTCGCTGAACCTCCTTCCCGAGGCCAAGCACCCCGGAGACCCCCAGAGAGGCTTCAAGCCCAAGACCAGGACCCCAGAAGAGAGGCTGAAGTGGCCCCACGAGCAGGTAGGACCCTGGCTGTCCTGGGGAAGGGAGCAAAAATCACGATCTTTAACTTCCCCGTTTCCAGGTTTGCAATGGTCTGGAGCAGCCAAGGAAGCAGCAGCGCTCTGATCTCAATGGACCTGTTGACAATAACAACATTCCAGAGGTAATTTTTTTCAAGGATGAGAGTTCTGGGCTTATGTGTTTTATTTTTCCATATTTCCTAACAGACAAAGAAGGTGGCATCATTTCCAAGTTTTGTGGCTGGTAAGTGACTTTGAATTTTATTTCTCAAGGGGTAGGAAGACTCTGACTCTGTGCCCTCCTTCAGTTCCAGGGCCCTGCGAACCAGAAGACCTCATCGACGGGATCATCTTTGCTGCCAATTACCTGGGGTCCACCCAGCTGCTATCAGAACGGAACCCTTCCAAAAACATCAGAATGATGCAAGCGCAGGAGGCCGTCAGCCGGGTCAAGGTAGAGGTGCTTCGAGGGCCCCTCGCGGATGCCCGCACTGGACTTTAACAATATCCACTGTCCTTCTTAGAATTCTGAGGGGGATGCCCAGACGCTGACGGAAGTGGACCTCTTCATTTCCACCCAGAGGATCAAGGTTTTAAATGCAGACACGCAGGTAAGCGTTTAAGACAGTTGTTCAAAATCAGGTCCCTGACGTGGCACTGTCTCCCTCCCGACAGGAAACCATGATGGACCACGCCTTGCGTACCATCTCCTACATCGCCGACATTGGGAACATTGTAGTGCTGATGGCCAGACGCCGCATGCCCCGGTCAGCCTCTCAGGACTGCATCGAGACCACGCCCGGGGCCCAGGAAGGCAAGAAGCAGTATAAGATGATCTGCCATGTGTTCGAGTCGGAGGATGTAAGTAAGCCCTTGCCAGGGCACTCCCCTCCGCCTGTCTCCAGCTGGCCTGCCCTCTGCACAGGCCCAGCTCATCGCCCAGTCTATCGGCCAGGCCTTCAGCGTGGCCTACCAGGAGTTCCTGCGAGCCAATGGCATCAACCCCGAAGACTTGAGCCAGAAGGAATACAGCGACATCATCAACACCCAGGAGATGTACAACGACGACCTCATCCACTTCTCAAACTCGGAGAACTGCAAGGAGGTAAGCCACACCCACCAGCCTCAGGGAGGCCACAGCCCCTCTCACACTGCTGATCCCTTTGCAGCTGCAGCTGGAGAAGCACAAGGGCGAGATCCTGGGCGTGGTGGTGGTGGAGTCGGGCTGGGGCTCCATCCTGCCCACGGTGATCCTGGCCAACATGATGAATGGCGGCCCGGCTGCCCGCTCGGGGAAGCTGAGCATCGGGGACCAGATCATGTCCATCAATGGCACCAGCCTGGTGGGGCTGCCCCTCGCCACCTGCCAAGGCATCATCAAGGTAGGCACCCTGGGATCCTCCGCCCAGGGGTCCAGCCTGTGACTCCTGTCCCCGTGCTCTGCAGGGCCTGAAGAACCAGACACAGGTGAAGCTCAACATTGTCAGCTGTCCCCCGGTCACCACGGTCCTTATCAAGCGGCCAGACCTCAAGTACCAGCTGGGCTTCAGCGTGCAGAATGGAATTGTGAGTTCCCCCTCCTGCTCTGGGCCACCACCACACGTGTGCTGACCTGGCCATGTCTGCTTAGATCTGCAGCCTCATGAGAGGGGGCATTGCTGAGCGAGGGGGCGTCCGTGTGGGCCACCGCATCATCGAGATCAACGGGCAGAGCGTGGTGGCCACAGCCCACGAGAAGATAGTCCAAGCTCTGTCCAACTCGGTCGGAGAGGTAAGGAGGGACTTTGAGTGTGCCTCTGCATGGCAGCGGCTCAGCCTCCTGTTTCTGTCCGCAGATCCACATGAAGACCATGCCCGCCGCCATGTTCAGGCTCCTCACGGGTCAGGAGACCCCGCTGTACATCTAGGCCACCCCAGCCTGGCCACGCAGCCAGGACACCGGGCAGGGCCGCCCGGGCCCAGAGGAGCTGGGAGCCGGGCCGCAGACTTGACCCCGACGCCACAGCCCAGCCACGGACGCTGGCTCCCCAAAGGGTGTGCCCTCACCACCCACTTGATTTTTTTCATTTTGCCAAAAAGGGGTATGTCTTTATCAAAGGAGAGTCACAGAACAAATGTTTGTTTGTAAAGCGTTCCAAGTATTTTGCCACGTTCTGGACTGTCTTCTCCCTGCACAAGCCAGGGTGTGTCTCGGTAGCTGTGCGTGGTGTGGAGTGTGTGTCTTTCCTCCCTGAAGCTGTGCGGAGCGAACTGGCGCCTCCGAGGGACGCGGCTCCCGGGGCAGGGCAGCCGTCACCCCTGCCTCCCGCCCCCTTGGCTGGGACGTCTGGGGTCCTGTGGGGCCCCCACAATGGTCCCAAACAGCTGCCTCTGCCACTGACTGCAGGGACACGGGCAGCCTGGCTCCCAGGACACGACTTGTAATGAAAGTTTGGGGACATGTGATTGATTGATTGATTGATTGTAAATAAAGGATGATGGCCACAACATGAAAACTCCATATTTATTTAGATGCTATTATTACTGTTTGGACTTTTATTTTGGCAGGCTTTTTTCCAGACTCTAGGGTTTTCCAATGTGACTAATGACCACACCTGCCTCTCCCGTCGTCTCTTCTGGGCACCCTCCCACCCGGCTGCATACCCGGCCAGGGCTCCCACAGAGACAAGGAGGGCACAGGTGTCTGCCCCCTCTTTAAAATCGATCTACACACATCCACGCACATGCGACCCCGAGGAAACGAAACCCACTCTAGAAAACGCGACCTTGGCCGCACCTAAAGCAGCCAGCCGTGAGTGCAGACCCCTTGGCCAGCGTGGCGCAGTGGCCCTGAGCAGTAGTGGCATGTGTGTAGATCAAGTCGGATCTAGTCCAGCTCGGTTCATTAGCGATCCATGTAATCTGACGTCATCTTGTCTCGAAGTCTCTTTTTTTGGCCCAGGCCTTGAAGAATACACTGTGACTTAAGAAGCCTTACCACGCAGTAACTAAAGCTTTAGGATGACTGTATTCGAGGAGTGCCGTGTGTTGCATGCAGCTACCCGTAGGAAGACTTCGCGCATATCACTAATAAACCTGAAGTCGTGATGAAAAGCCGTGTGTGTGACTGGTCTGTTACCTCAGCG